CTGGGATTTTACTGAGTTCTTTTTGGCTTAAGATAGTTGGATTTCCTGCCTGGTGCGGTGGCTCATGCCTGTAATCCCCGCACTGTGGGAGGCTGAGGCAAGCAGATCACCTGAGGTCAGGAGTTCAAGACCAGCCTGTCCAACATGGTGAAACCATGTCTCTACAAAAAATACAAAAATTGTCTGGGTGTGGTGGCACATGCCTGTAATCCTAGCTACTTGGGAGGCTGAGGCAGGAGAATCACTTGAACCCGGGAGGCAGAGGTTGCAGTTAGCCGAGATCACGCCACTGCACTCCAGCCTGGGCGACAGAGCAAAAGCAAGACTCCATCTCAAAAAAAAAAAAAAAAAAAGAAAAAGAAAAAAAAAAGATAAAAGATAGTTGGATTTCCTTTCACTTGCAACCGAAAGTTTCTGAGAATCACCTCCCTTATGCAGAGAGAATGCAGGTACAAGTGCCAAGCCTAGCACCTGGCACATGGTAATTGTTCAACAAATGTTGACTTCACTTTCTTCTCTGTCTTCCTTACTGGGATTCCATCTCTTTTTTCTTCACTTCTTCTTTCATCACCAAGTTTCCTCCTTCCTGTAGGGCTCTTTCCCTACCAGTCCTCTTTTCCTGGAAGCACAGAGATAAGCAGCTTTCTCTGCCTCCTTGTAAAACTCTGCCAGCTAAGACTCTGGCATAAGCCTCAGTGAGCTCTGCTCTAGACCTCAACATCCCCCCTGCACATTTCTTTGAAATCAGACCCCATTAATCAGAACTCCTCACACTTATACAATATTTTACCATGGGCCCTCACCTCCAGATTCTCATTTGGTTTGACTTTAGCCACGTGCAGAGGCAGGGCAAGGTGTTCTTGTGATCGTGACCATGACTGAGATGAGGAATGAAACGTTCAGGAACGGGACATTACTTGAACACAGTCACGGAGTGAGTAAGTCTGGGAACTGGGACACAAACACAGGTCCCAGGGCCAAACTCACTGCCCTCCCCGTTCTCCAGCACGGTGCTGTTTCCTTCATTTAGAGTGAAACGCTCATGTGCAGTGGATGCTGTGGTGCTCCACCTCCAATCCCTCTTCAGGTCCGGTGCCCTGTCCTCCAGATGCTGGGCACACTGCCTGCCGATTTTCACAGCTGCACCCCTCTCTGGGAACTGTGGTCAGTGGCAGGGGCTGCCCCACCTACAGTTCGGCCAGTGACTGACCTTCTTGCTTCAATTTAGGACAAGTGAAGGGCCAACCCTGCTCCAGAGCTCCCTGCAGGATCCGGAAAGCTGCCAGGTTTGGGACGCCTGGAGTGAGAGGCAGCTCCACAAGCGCAGTTGCTGTGCAAGCTGCTCTTCCACTGTGGCCACAGAATCCAGCAGATGTGAAGGTATGTAAAGCCTCTATGGCAGATAGGAATGCCATCTAATTCTGCTTTTACTTTTTATCACCAGGCACTATGCTTATCAGTGGACTTTCCAAGTTGGAGGCCTCACTGTTGCTTCAAGTGTGGTATGGCAGCACCCATCTGCTGTGTCCATCTACACTTTATTATATATCTATGCACCTCATCAGGGAAGCACGGGAACCCGCAGGCACTGCTAGTAGGAAGGCAAGCTGGCCTGGCCATTCTGGAGAAGAACATGGCAGTATACTCAGTCACATTCCAGTCGCACAGCCTGTGATTTGGGTATGCATCATGGATAAATGTTCATTGTAGTGTTATTTAGGAAATCCAGGAGCTGGAGATGGAAAGCAATGTGCTTGAACTAGGTAGGATGTATACAGCTCAAATGGGCCAACTGTTAAATTTTCAGGAATTTGGTGAGCTAGTTTTTATACCCCGTTATTATTTAAAATCAAATTATATAAACTTACCACTAAATAACATATATTTTTAAAAGTAATAAATACTTAAAACACACTGCTTCCTAGTGCTTTCACTAGACTGAACCATCATCTTGGCTTCTGGGGTCACTGAGGCCTACTGTATCTCCCTGGTGGACATCCCACCTCATGGTGTGCTGCTGCTGCCATTCTCTGCTGGTTCTGTGTTCAGGGATGTCCTGTTGGTAGCTTGAAAGAGGCCATGGTGGGAATAATTACACTATGGAAATTAGCAAACCCTATTTTGGCTAACCCTGACAGCTAATTGTTAAACATTTACCAGTTCACTGGAGACTAGTATTACTCCCCTTTACAAATGAGAAAAATGTGGCTCAGACAGCGTATGAAACTTGCCAAGAACCACACAACTTGTGACTGGTGCAAATTGGATTCAGACCCAAGCCTGTCTCAGACCTTGTACTTTACTTTGATGAAAATTGGAAGTGAGTTATAACGTTTAGACTATAAAATTCCCAATACTTTACCACCAACATTGCACTTATGTTTTTGTTTAAAAAAAAAAAAGTCTATGGCTGCCTGCACCTGAGTACAGTGTGAAATCAAGAAACGGCACAGTTTTTAGAAACATCTGCTTACTGATTGAGCTTCATTAACTCCTCATGTGAGATCCCAGTCCTGAACCACAGGTGCTGTTGCTTACAGTGCGTAAGAAAAATAAATGAGTTCAGCTTCCAGGTTAGTGCTGTGAGGTTACATAAACTAATCATTAAACATGACAGCTAAGATATTTTAGCTACTGTTTAACTTTAAAAGATTTGTTAATAAATAATGCTATTGCACACTGGAGGCCTTGACCCTGTCTCTACCTGAGTC